GCCTCCTGGGTTCAAGTGATTCTTCTCTCTCAGCCTCCTGAGTAGCTGGGACTACAAGTGCATGCTACCATGCCTGGCTAATTTTTTTGTGTTTTTAGTAGAGACGGGGTTTCACTGTATTGTCCAGGCTGGTCTCGAACTCCTGACCTCTTGGTCCGCTCGCCTTGGCCTCCCAAAGTGCTGGGATTACAGGCATGAGCCACCGCGCCTGGCCAACTGTAGCTCAGTTTCAATAGGAAATCTAAAATCTTGCAAAATAAGCAGCATTTTATTAAATGTATGAAGGTGATGTTGGGGACTTGCTAGAATCAATGCAAAGCTATGGGAAAATAAAGACCTGGTAGAATAAGACAAGATAAAAAGCAAAGGAGAGAAAATGGATGTGGATAATGACCCTGAGAAGAACTTTCCAACACAGTGATCTGATTATCAAAGGATTAAGTGAAGTTCTTGAGAAAATTAGTGATGTCCTCAAATATGTTTACAAAAATTGATATTCTTTCTGATTATTCTGTGAAAGTTAAGCATGAAGGGATGACTATTGGGTTGTATTAGGCTGTACTTTGGGGAAAAATTCTACTCCAGAACATTCTATTTAGATTTTGAGTGACAGAACTGCATTTAAATATTTTCTTTCATAAAATATTTAATCTCAAAGTCTGGCATATAACACCTTTTAAGAGAATCATGAAAACATCCACTTAGTTTAGTAGATTGAAACAAGAAGGAGGCTCATCCCTTGCCTTACAGAGTCTCCTTTGGTTGAAAATCACTTAAACATTGAACTGAGAACATTTGCTGTGTTTCCTGATTTATAGATATGTTTCTAAGAAACATATCTATAACTTCCAAACAGTCCCAGCTGGCTGTAGCTAAGGCTGTGTAATTGATAAGATGCATCTGGTTTCAAGGCACAGATTAAGTACAAGGTCAGGCTCTTGCTGTCGTTGGAGAATCCGGTTGGGGTAGGAGCTAAATCTCAGGACCACTTGCTCTATATATGAGTGCCAAGATAATCTAGAGCAGGGAGAGGCAGAGAGGCAGGCAGCCTGCTGGGCTCTTCCTGCTGTTGAAAACTTACCCGGCCCTTACAGAGGAAATCTTCCTCCTCTCTTCTGCCCTGAATGTTTTCCCAAACATGAAGGTAAGACAATAAATTCATTACTTTTGTAAATGTAAAATAATACTTTATTGTTTTTCTTCTCCAGGTGATAAGCTTATTCATTTTGGTGGGATTTATAGGAGAGTTCCAAAGTTTTTCAAGGTGAGGACTTTTTGGGTTGTGTGTAAAAATCAGCTTTATGATGGACAATTTGACACTGTGGCAGTGCCTCCTCTCCAGTCAACTGCCAGTGGGACTTCTATGCCCCTTGGTCAGAATGCAATGGCTGTACCAAGACTCAGGTAGGACCATGCAAAACTTTGTATTTGATTATAACAAACAAACCACTGCCTGCTTTGTGTTTAGACTCGCAGGCGGTCAGTTGCTGTGTATGGGCAGTATGGAGGCCAGCCTTGTGTTGGAAATGCTTTTGAAACACAGTCCTGTGAACCTACAAGAGGATGTCCAACAGAGGAGGGATGTGGAGAGCGTTTCAGGTGCTTTTCAGGTAACTTGTTTTCCATAGGCTCAGCATGCAGATACATTTGCACGTGGATTTCTCTGGTGTTCAGGTCAGTGCATCAGCAAATCATTGGTTTGCAATGGGGATTCTGACTGTGATGAAGACAGTGCTGATGAAGACAGATGTGAGGACTCAGAAAGGAGACCTTCCTGTGATATCGATAAACCTCCTCCTAACATAGAACTTACTGGAAATGGGTAAGGTGCTGGGCAGCCTCCTGAGTACATCATTTCCTCCTTCTCCTCCTCCTCCTTTTAACAGTTACAATGAACTCACTGGCCAGTTTAGGAACAGAGTCATCAATACCAAAAGTTTTGGTGGTCAATGTAGAAAGGTGTTTAGTGGGGATGGAAAAGATTTCTACAGGCTGAGTGGAAATGTCCTGTCCTATACATTCCAGGTACTTACGACGTTATTGATTTCCAATCTGGAAGTCATAGCAAAATTTTTCATTTTCTTTGTAGGTGAAAATAAATAATGATTTTAATTATGAATTTTACAATAGTACTTGGTCTTATGTAAAACATACGTCGACAGAACACACATCATCTAGTCGGAAGCGCTCCTTTTTTAGATCTTCATCATCTTCTTCACGCAGTTATACTTCACATACCAATGAAATCCATAAAGGAAAGGTTAGTATAAAATGTCAGTTAACTTTTCCATGAAAACTCCTTGTACTCTTTCTTCTTTCCACAGAGTTACCAACTGCTGGTTGTTGAGAACACTGTTGAAGTGGCTCAGTTCATTAATAACAATCCAGAATTTTTACAACTTGCTGAGCCATTCTGGAAGGAGCTTTCCCACCTCCCCTCTCTGTATGACTACAGTGCCTACCGAAGATTAATCGACCAGTACGGGACACATTATCTGCAATCTGGGTCGTTAGGAGGAGAATACAGAGTTCTATTTTATGTGGACTCAGAAAAATTAAAACAAAATGGTACAGTATTAAAAAATTCGTTGTCTAAAGGCTAAACATGTCTCTTTTACATTTTCTCCCCTAGATTTTAATTCAGTCGAAGAAAAGAAATGTAAATCCTCAGGTTGGCATTTTGTCGTTAAATTTTCAAGTCATGGATGCAAGGAACTGGAAAACGCTTTAAAAGCTGCTTCAGGTAAATGGAAAAAGAGCAGTTTGCATTGCAAGTTTTCACTTTTCATTTGCTTTCTTCTGTATAGGAACCCAGAACAATGTATTGCGAGGAGAACCGTTCATCAGAGGGGGAGGTGCAGGCTTCATATCTGGCCTTAGTTACCTAGAGCTGGACAATCCTGCTGGAAACAAAAGGCGATATTCTGCCTGGGCAGAATCTGTGACTAATCTTCCTCAAGTCATAAAACAAAAGGTATGTCAGGCTTTGTTTAAAGCAATAGGAAGGATTACTGACTATAATGTCTTTATCTCTATAGCTGACACCTTTATATGAGCTGGTAAAGGAAGTACCTTGTGCCTCTGTGAAAAAACTATACCTGAAATGGGCTCTTGAAGAGTATCTGGATGAATTTGACCCCTGTCATTGCCGGCCTTGTCAAAATGGTGGTTTGGCTACTGTTGAGGGGACCCATTGTCTGTGCCATTGCAAACCGTACACATTTGGTGCGGCGTGTGAGCAAGGAGTCCTCGTAGGGAATCAAGCAGGTCAGTGGGGTGAATTTTCTCTAGCCACCCTGACTTATTGATCAACCTCTTTCTCATCTTGTAGGAGGGGTTGATGGAGGTTGGAGTTGCTGGTCCTCTTGGAGCCCCTGTGTCCAAGGGAAGAAAACAAGAAGCCGTGAATGCAATAACCCACCTCCCAGTGGGGGTGGGAGATCCTGCGTTGGAGAAACGACAGAAAGCACACAATGCGAAGATGAGGAGCTGGAGCACTTGAGGTAATGGAGACCCGACCCCCTGGCAGTTGCATAATCACATTAATTACATTTTTTTTCCTTCCAGGTTGCTTGAACCACATTGCTTTCCTTTGTCTTTGGTTCCAACAGAATTCTGTCCATCACCTCCTGCCTTGAAAGATGGATTTGTTCAAGTTGGTTATGAAAGATATTTTTTTCCTTTATATCTTTCCTTTTCCATCTTTTACTTTTGTTTAGGATGAAGGTACAATGTTTCCTGTGGGGAAAAATGTAGTGTACACTTGCAATGAAGGATACTCTCTTATTGGAAACCCAGTGGCCAGATGTGGAGAAGATTTACGGTGGCTTGTTGGGGAAATGCATTGTCAGAGTGAGTGGCGTCAGTTGTATATAATTTAAGATGACCCTTATATTTTGCTCTCTTTTATCTTTAGAAATTGCCTGTGTTCTACCTGTACTGATGGATGGCATACAGAGTCACCCCCAAAAACCTTTCTACACAGTTGGTGAGAAGGTGACTGTTTCCTGTTCAGGTGGCATGTCCTTAGAAGGTCCTTCAGCATTTCTCTGTGGCTCCAGCCTTAAGTGGAGTCCTGAGATGAAGAATGCCCGCTGTGTACAAAAAGGTGAGTGGCTTCCATGTCTATCCAAGGACACTCTAACGACCACATCTCCCTTATCCTTTTTTAGAAAATCCGTTAACACAGGCAGTGCCTAAATGTCAGCGCTGGGAGAAACTGCAGAATTCAAGATGTGTTTGTAAAATGCCCTACGAATGTGGGTAAGTGCCGCCTTTGCTCATTTCTCTGTTTTTTGTAAATAATGTCATTAAAAATTCTTTTCAGACCTTCCTTGGATGTATGTGCTCAAGATGAGAGAAGCAAAAGGATACTGCCTCTGACAGTTTGCAAGATGCATGTTCTCCACTGTCAGGGTAGAAATTACACCCTTACTGGTAGGGACAGCTGTACTCTGCCTGCCTCAGCTGAGAAAGCTTGTGGTGCCTGCCCACTGTGGGGAAAATGTGATGGTAAGGGGCCTTTCATATTTGTAAGTATAAGATACCATTAAGCCTCTTTCACTTACTTTTCCAGCTGAGAGCAGCAAATGTGTCTGCCGAGAAGCATCGGAGTGCGAGGAAGAAGGGTTTAGCATTTGTGTGGAAGTGAACGGCAAGGAGCAGACGATGTCTGAGTGTGAGGCGGGCGCTCTGAGATGCAGAGGGCAGAGCATCTCTGTCACCAGCATAAGGCCTTGTGCTGCGGAAACCCAGTAGGCTCCTGGAGGCCCTGGTCAGCTTGCTTGGAATCCAGCAGGCAGCTGGGGCTGAGTGAAAACATCTGCACAACTGGGCACTGGACAGCTTTTCCTTCTTCTCCAGTGTCTACCTTCCTCCTCAACTCCCAGCCATCTGTATAAACACAATCCTTTGTTCTCCCAAATCTGAATCGAATTACTCTTTTGCCTCCTTTTTAATGTCAGTAAGGATATGAGCCTTTGCACAGGCTGGCTGCGTGTTCTTGAAATAGGTGTTACCTTCTCTGGGCCTTGGTTTTTTAAAATCTGTAAAATTAGAGGATTGCACTAGAGAAACTTGAATGCTCCATTCAGGCCTATCATTTTATTAAGTATGATTGACACAGCCCATGGGCCAGAACACACTCTACAAAATGACTAGGATAACAGAAAGAACGTGATCTCCTGATTAGAGAGGGTGGTTTTCCTCAATGGAACCAAATATAAAGAGGACTTGAACAAAAATGACAGATACAAACTATTTCTATCCTGAGTAGTAATCTCACACTTCATCCTATAGAGTCAACCACCACAGATAGGAATTCCTTATTCTTTTTTTAATTTTTTTAAGACAGAGTCTCACTTTGTTGCCCAGGCTGGAGCGCAGTGGGGTGATCTCATCTCCCTGCAACCTCCGCCTCCTGGGTTCAAGCGATTCTTGTGCCTCAGCTTCCCAAGCAGCTGGGATTACAGGTGCCCGCCACCACGCCCAGCTAATTTTTGCATTTTTAGTAGAGATGGGGTTTCACCATGTTGGCCACGCTCGTCTCCAACTCCTGACCTCAGGTAATCCGCCTGCCTTGGCCTCCCAAAGTGCTGGGATTACAGACATGAACCACCACGCCTGGCTGGAATACTTACTCTTGTCGGGAGATTGAACCACTAAAATGTTAGAGCAGAATTCATTATGCTGTGGTCACAGGGGTGTCTTGTCTGAGAACAAATACAATTCAGTCTTCTCTTTGGGGTTTTAGTATGTGTCAAACATAGGACTGGAAGTTTGCCCCTGTTCTTTTTTCTTTTGAAAGAACATCAGTTCATGCCTGAGGCATGAGTGACTGTGCATTTGAGAATAGTTTTCCCTATTCTGTGGATACAGTCCCAGAGTTTTCAGGGAGTACACAGGTAGATTAGTTTGAAGCATTGACCTTTTATTTATTCCTTATTTCTCTTTCATCAAAACAAAACAGCAGCTGTGGGAGGAGAAATGAGAGGGCTTAAATGAAATTTAAAATAAGCTATATTATACAAATACTATCTCTGTATTGTTCTGACCCTGGTAAATATATTTCAAAACTTCAGATGACAAGGATTAGAACACTCATTAAAGATGCTATTCTTCAGAATTGTTTCATTTGTATGATGTTTCATTTTAGAGAAGATTTTCATGATGAATGGTTAATGTGTTCTTGCCTGAAGTTTTATGTCTGATCCAGATCTAGCTTTTTGTATCAAAGTGTGCCCTAAGGGAAGATGCAGATATAATATGTTGAAGTTACAAGGAGGCAGGTTTCAATTGGTTAAAAACAATGACATTCAGACATTGCAACTGCATTTGTTAGCGGTTATTACAGAGTTAATTTCTACCCTGGATGGGAGGACACATTTGAACATGCTAGGCCTGGATGCAGACCCTGAGACAAAAGGTTGAACAAGTAATTCATTTGGAAGGAAATACCTCAGTATCCTTCCAATAATTTCTCCTCTTAGCTTAAGCTAGTATGGAGTTAGATTCCTACCGCTTATGTATCACCATGCCCCCTTCCTAAATAATACAGAGGATATGGTCAGCATTATCACATATCATCAGAGATTGAGGTTTGAAAGAAAGGAAATGAGTAGATGTAACTAAGAGGTTTGAGAAAGGAATTTCAGCAGAGTTATTGAAGGAGAAGTCAAGGAGAGGAGAAGGAGAGGAGCAGTGAATGTTGTCGTGAAGAGGTGTTGTCTTGAAATACTGTATTTTTTTCCTCCTTTTCTTTTCTGAACATTCTTGTGCTGACCTTTCCTCTAGTCCAACAGAGGCATTCACAATTGCCTGTGGAGAATTAGGATTGTCGCAGCAGGTCAGCAAGGAGAAAGTCATTTTTAAGATTAAATTTTTAAAAATGTTTTGAAACTTCCAAAATAAGTTCTTGAACACCTATGGAGAGGCTTTGAGGAAAGTTAAGGGAATGATTTTATACCACAAAAATAAATGGAAAAAGAATAAAGACTGTGAGAATTCCATCTTCCTGCCCTTTCCTGTGCCTCAGATCAGGTGAGGGTCATCTGGGTTAGAAGGGGATAGAGCCTTGGAGGAGGCAGAGGGCAGAAAGCATTGCTGAGATTAGAGTCATTTGGCCCTCAGAAGGAACAGACAAAGAGAAGGAAATTGGCTGGTGCATTAATCATCACTAGCTTCAGGGAGCTATGTGGAGGCCAAGGCACATCCTACAGATCATCGCTTACCACTCATGAGGACGCTACAAGTTACCTGGGCAGAGAAGGTGCCTGAGAATATTTCCTAATCGTTTTGAGAAGTGCCTTCCTGTGACATCTTATGTATTTCCTAATTGATCAAAAGTAGTGCTGCTTCTCTAAGCCCTGAGATTTAATGAGCCCCATTCAAACTGTTATTAATGTAACCTTCTTTCCCAGTGCAGGATGACTTGTAATCACCTTGAAAGAGAAGGAGGGTTCTTCGTATTCAGGTAGGGTATGGTAGGGATGTGGAGTGCCAAGCAGGAAATCTGACAAGTGACCCCCGGAACTTTGGATTACCTAGCAACTAGCCAGGTAACTGGCTAATCTGATTGAGGGTTGCCCTCTTTGCTGGGCAGATCATGGCTAATCTCAGCTTCACATGAGTCTTGTGAACCATCTAGTTGTTTTGTAACTGCTAAGAGCTGCAAGTGCTGAGCAGCTGGTTTATACAGCATTCCCTGAAACAGCCTAGTATGTGTCCATTTATGTGCCCGGCTTATTATGTGTCCACTTATGTGTCCAATTAGTAATCACTTTTTCTTTCGGTCAAGGTATGTGTATTAATCAATATTTTTTGAACCCGTCCTGTCTCAGTCTGTTTTATGCTGTTATAACA